TTTGGCCAACATTTTGTTGGTTTTATTTAAATCCCAAACCTTCTCTTTCTTCCACAACCTCTATGCTATGTATGTTATTTTCAGAGGTGTGTGTTCACTGTAAACCAGCCACCATTCTACTTTCTGTCTCTAACATTTTGACTACCCTAAACACCTCATATAAGTGGAGTCACACAGAATTTTGTTTTTTTGTGACTGGCTTATTTCACTTAGCATAATGTCTTCAAGTTTCCTCCAGGTAGCATATGTCAGAATTTTCTTGCTTAAGCCTGAAGAATTTTTCATTGTATGCCAGTATCACACTTTGTTTATTCATCAGTTTATGGACACTTGGGTTTCCCCTGCCTTTTGGCTATTTGGTGAATAATGCTGTTATGAACATGTGTACAGGTATTGAGTCCCTGCTTTCGCTTCTTTTGGGTATATGCCCAGAAGTGGAATCTCTGGATCATTATTTTCCTCTTCTTAATTAATAAGCATCTTGGGGGACGATACTTTGAGATTACCTAAAAAGCCTGTTATTTTTCTGACACTTTCACCCACTAGTTTTAGCATCCATCGATTTCTATCTGAATCAATTATTCTAATGGCTGTCAAATGGCAATTTTCTAATTCCATCACTCTTTCTGCATTTATGAGCTGGCATTCTATTGGAAAGAAGAAACTTTCCTTCTCCCCGCTTTATTTATGAATATGGACTCATTTTATTGAATGGGCTATGTTCCTTTCCTTTTTACACTATTGCTCTGAGCAATTCTTTTCCCTATGATTCCCCAGAGTGCAAGTTTGGGGAAATGCGGGAACTTTCTGTATTTCTTTGTCACCATTAAGCAAACCGGGAGTGCAACCTGACTTCCCCAAGTTGAGAAAAATCACTTTCCTGCCCATGCATTAGTTTAGCTCAAGGGGAAACCCTTTTTCGAAAGTGCTTTCTGGGTAGCCCCGCGCGAACTGCATTTCCCAGAGGTCTTCGGAGATACGTCATCAGCGAGCGCGGCTTTTTTGCTTGCGAAGCCGGCTTTGGAGAGCTGCTGTGGCGGCGGCAACATGGCGGACGTGATAAATGTCAGTGTGAACCTGGAGGCCTTTTCCCAGGCCATTAGTGCCATCCAGGCGCTGCGCTCCAGCGTGAGCAGGGTGTTCGACTGCCTGAAGGATGGGATGCGGAACAAGGAGACGCTGGAGGGCCGGGAGAAGGCCTTTATTGCGCACTTCCAGGACAACTTACATTCGGTCAACCGGGACCTCAAGTAGGTACCGGCTGAAGGGGCCGGGGTCGGGGAGGTTTATTTGCCTTGTCTCTTTGCTTTTCAGTGAGCTGGAACGTCTGAGCAATCTGGTAGGCAAGCCATCTGAGAACCATCCTCTTCATAACAGTGGGCTGTTAAGCCTGGATCCTGTGCAGGACAAAACTCCTCTCTATAGTCAACTCCTTCAAGCATATAAGTGGTCAAACAAGGTAAGGGAGATGTAATAAACGGAGCTAATATATTCTTCCCCTTTTGTTTTGTTTTTCTCTGCAGTTGCAGTACCATGCAGGACTAGCATCTGGCCTTTTAAATCAGCAGTCATTGAAGCGTTCCGCTAATCAGATGGGAGTATCTGCCAAACGTAGACCAAAGGCTCAGCCCACAACTCTTGTCCTACCACCTCAGTGAGTGATGGATTTGAAAAATTACTTTAGTAAGTTCACACATGTTTATTTTTTTCCCATGTAGATATGTTGATGATGTGATCAGCCGCATTGACAGGATGTTTCCTGAAATGTCCATCCACTTATCCAGACCCAATGGAACATCAGCAATGCTTCTGGTAAGATCAGCTTGACTGATTTGTAGGGATGTGTTCAAGTGTCAGCTTACATGTGTTTTGGCAGGTGACCTTGGGAAAGGTGTTGAAAGTGATCGTCGTCATGCGGAGCCTGTTCATTGATCGAACAATAGTAAAGGGATATAACGAGAATGTCTACACAGAAGATGGCAAGGTAAGCATTGTGCAGTCTTGTGTGTTCCTTGGGAATAAATTTGATTTGTCACCATTTTCACCAGTTCTTCCTGTGTGTCAAGAGGTCTTTTGATGTCTTGGTGTTTGCCCTGAGAACAGACGTGTCTGTGCTGAAGCAATTGGTCATCTGCAAGGTTTGTTTTCATTTCACCTGAGAACAGACCACATGCTGATGATCCTTCTCTCCTTTCCCCTCAGCTTGATATATGGTCCAAATCCAACTATCAAGTATTCCAGAAGGTAAGTTTTACTTTTTGCTTCTTACTCAAGCGAATAGCAGATTTTTTTTTTTTTTTTGCCCCAGGCCTGTTTTTTCCAAGTCTTGGATGCTGAGCAAAAAAACAACTTTGTTGTTGAAAAATGTAAAACAAAAAAATATTGAAGGTGGAGTGCTTTGACAAGACGGAAGATCACTGTAGGTGAAGTTCTCCTGTGCTCCACAGCCACCCAGAGGAATTCCAAAACCAGCAGTGGAGGACTTGGGGAGGACAGGAGGGAAAACATGGCGAGTTCATCAGCTCTGTTTCCTTTATTAAAATATTTCTGTAATTGGTGGTGGGAAATTGAAGAAATCAAGTGATTGCATCAGCGCTGGAAAAAGCTGCCAGCACTTGGCAGTGGAAGAGAATATATGCTTTATACTGGACTTTTTGAAAAAGAGGCTGAGTTTGGCCAGATTGCCGACCAGCAATGGAAAAACTAATTAGGTGCCTTGCCTGTGAGCCAGACGCCCAGCAGGGCTGTGGCGCATGGCTCCCGCCGCCTCTGAAGAGGACACTTTCTAGTGAATTCAGTTCGTGCTACCCTTGAGCAGCCTGTGCTACAGCAGGCACATTTGTGAATCTCCCAGCCTGTGCCTGGCGTCGGAACTGTAGCTTCCCAAAGACTTACCTGCCCTGGGAGATGGCGGGCAGCTGCTGGCCACAGCCCTGGGCCTGCACCTTTATCTGCAAACTGGGAGAGCGGGGATGGGAGTCAGTGGGTAGGAGGTGGGCAGAGGCCTGGGCCTCCCAGTGTTCGGGCTCCCACACTGCTGCCCTCACCCACTATGTGCATCTTCCCAACTTCTGGACATCCTCACTCCTCCTCTGTCCAATGTAAATCAGAATAGTGGGCCGGGCGCAGTGGCGCACGCCTGTAATCCCAGCACTTTGTCAGGCTGAGGCAGAAGAATCACTTGAGCCAGGAGTTGGAAACCAGCCTGGGCAATACAGTGAGACCCTGATTCTACAAAAATAAAAAATTAGCTGGGCGGGGTGGCGTGAGCCTATAGTCCCAGCAACTCAGGAGGCTGAGGTGGGAGGATTGCTTGAGTCCAGGAGGTCAAGGCTGCACTGAGCTAAGATTGGGCCACTGCCCTCCAGCCTAGGCGACAGAGCAATACCCTGTCTCAAAAGAAAAGAAGAAAAAGAAAAGCACCTATCTCCAAGTTAGTGTGGGAATTAAATGAGAGGGGCACATAGGACTTGGCACATAATAAGCTCTTATTAATAATAGCTACTATAAGTTAATAAAATATCCGATGGATCTTTTAAAAAAAGCACTTTTCAGAAATAAGGAAAAACCCCCACTCCACAAGCACCCGTTGTGAAAACCCTCCACCCTGGCACCCCACAGTGCCCACTGTGAAACTGGTACCATTCATTTTGATTCATGAGAAGACAGACTGTCCTTCTGATTTGTATTTCTTTGTTTCATGGCCCAGAATCAAATGCCCAGCCCTCTGGGGGCCATTCTCCTGTAGTGCCTGGGATATGCCCCAGCCTTGCCACTCAAAGCCCAGTCCCTAACCAGCAGTGTGGGCACCCCTGGGAGTCAGCTGGCAGTGCCAACGCTCCACCCCTCCCCGAGCTCCTAGATGAGAATCTGACAAAAGACCCCCAGTGATTGTGTGTTCACCAGCCTCGCATTCTCATGCATTTTAGCATCCCTAGGAATAGCCTGGAGGGGCTGACTTAGTGTCTGGGCCCCACCCAGGAGATTCCAATGCTGTGGCTAGAGAGGGGCCCAAGAGGGCAGATTTCTAACCAACTCCTAGATGGTGCCAGCACCGCTGGTCCCCAAACATTTCAAGCAGCACCATTCTTAAGGGGAAAATTCCTTGGCCGCAGCTCGAACTTGCTGTGCCACCACTGTAATGGGATTGGGAGACCTGGCCAACATGGTGGCCCATTTCCTAGATGTGCAGTGAATATCCAAGGAGGCAGATTGGTCTGCAGAGAGGAGGAGGATGCTGAGTGACAAACCTCCTGTAGTTCTGCACAACTCAAGCTCATTTCTTCCTCACATTACATATCCATCCTGAGTTTTGACGGGGCTGTGTCACTCAAGGATGAGTGACCGCTGGTAACTTCTACCACAGAGGGCAAGTCCAAGATGCCCCAGCACCTTAGAGGTAGACCAGAGCCCAGGTCCTCAGCTCCTGTCCCGCAGTCCCCACTCCTTTCAGGCCCCTGGCTCCACCCACCTCATCTGAGCCACTCTCCCCGCAGAGAGTCAGAATGGCGGTCCTTCTCACCGTCTGCACACATGACCTGAGGACCTCTGCATCAGGCACTAGACTGACATGGGCTCAAGGTAGGGAAATTGACACGAAACAAACATGGCAAAAAATACCAAGTTCAGATATGAGGATTGAGATGGGAGAAGAGAGCCAGGCAAGGAGACAAGCCCCATCGGGGGAGCCTGGGGGGCTTCCCTCAACACGCGAAGGAGAGGGGGAAAGGACAGAGGCCCGTGCTGAGGGGAGGACTCAGGGAGGACAGAGATGGGCATTTGAGGAGCTGAGGGACCCGAGGAAAGGAGGCAGACACCGGGTGCTGCAGGGTTTCACATGGAGTTCACAGTTCGCATTTCATCCTGAGTGCAGGGAAAGCCATGAGAGCGTTTTAGGGGAGTGACATACTTGGGTTTCTAGTTGAACGATGGCAATCACTCATGTTTTCTGACCAGCACACGCTTCTGCCCACTACTTCACCCTCACTGTCATCCCCTGTGGTAGGCACTCTGTCATTATCCCCATTTTCCAGATGGGAAAACTGTAGCTAATAAAGATGAAGTGCCTCGCCCAAGGCGTCACTGCTAGAAGGGATGGAGCCCACGCTCTTTCCCTCTTTGCTGCAGAATGTTCCCTCTGAGCCGTGTTGAGACAGGCAAGATGGGAAGAAGTAGAAGGATTTGAGATAGATAACTTGGAACCACGAGGCTGCTTGGGTATGAGGCAGGGGGAAGAGAGGCGACAGGGCAGGGCCCAGGTTTCTGGCTCAGGCCTCTGGGTCAAAGGCCATTTAGCAAAAATGCTGGAGGAGGTGCAGGTCTGGAAGACCACTTGAGATGTTCCTGTAATTTGCACGACGCCTTGCCTGGAGAGAGCACCTTGCAGTTATCAGTACTGAGTTGTCTTGGAATGCTTGGAGAACTCAAGTTCAGCCAGAGGAGGTCAAGTCCAGAGGTCAGCTGAGGAAGGGAGGAGGAGATGGGCACAGATCTGTCAGGCCAGGGAAGATGAGCTCAAATAAAGATCAGGAAGCCAGGCCAGGTACCCAGGGAACAGCAGGCTGGGGAGGGTTTGGGGAACCTGGGAGTGCAGGGTCTTGTTGGTTTGGTTAGAGGCTCTAAACTCCAAAGGCCACAGGGCCCCTGATGAGTGGAGTAGGCTGGATCCAAGACCCTAGGGTGCTCAGGCAAACTGCACGTGTCACCGCTCCTCAGCTGCTGCAGCTGGTGGCCACGTGGCAGTGCCAGGGTCACACTCACAGAGATGAGGAGAAGCTGGGCCCCCTTTGATCTTCACAGTAGCCTATGAGATGGTCCCCAGATCCTCCGATGCTTCAAGAGGAGCTGGGCACCACAGTTAAGTGAAGTTTCCTAAATTTTAAGTGTTGGTCATTTGTGTTTAAAAATGTGAAAACAAAAGAAATAAAAGTGCAGCCAGACAAAGCCTCTCTGCCTGCACATGGCTGCTGAAAGGCTGAAATGGATGGAGGTGGTCTCACCCAGGGGATCCCAGGGACTGACGTTCCTATCGCAGGGAAGGTGTCACACACGGAGCTACGGAACAGCAGGGCCGGAGCAAACAAAGCCAGCCCAGCTGCCTCGGCTATTCCAACAGGGGCTACACTGGAGACATTTTAAAAATAAAGGGGGTGAGGGGAAAGAATTCTCCAGAAACTTTGGTTCTTCTGTAATGGCAAGTATAATTGCAAAAAACATCTTGTCAGCCTGTAAAATGACACTTTCACAGGTTTTCTTAGCAAGGGAGCTAGATGGGCAAGAACCAAGCGTTCAAGTTCGGGGACCGTTCGAGCCCAGTTTGCTTTGCTGTGTTTCGTAGCCATTAATGTCCCCCCGCCAATTACCACCAGTCATTTTGCAAAGTTATCATTACTACTGTTTAAAAGAAAAAAAAACATTGCTCATTTTAGAAAGCTGTCTGTCAAAAATGCTTAAAATAAAAGCAGTCTTGGCATTCGAAGGAATAAGTACCATTTATCTTGAAAGCCACTT